GCCAAGGCGGGAGGATCGCTTGACCCCAGGAGTTTGAGACCAGCCTGGGCAACATAGGGAGACGTCCTCCCATGTCCCTACAAAAAAAAAAATTTAAAAACTGGCCGGGCGCGGTGGCTCACGCCTGTAACCCTAACACTTTGGGAAGCCGAGGCGGGCGGATCATTTGAGGTCAGGAGTTCCAGACCAGCCTGGCCAGCATGGTGAAACCCCGTCTCTACTAAAAATGCCAAAAAAAAAAAAAAAAAAATTAGCCGGGTGTGGTGGGCGCCTGTAGTCCCAGCCACTCGGGAGGCTGAGGCAGGAGAATCGCTTGAACTCGGGAGGCGGAGGTTGCAGAGAGTCAAGATCGCGCCACTGCACTCCAGCCTGGGTGACAGAGCAAGACCTTGTCTCAGAAAAAAAGAAAAAAGAAAGACAAAGAAAGCAGCAGCCTTGATTTGAGAGGGAGGCCCCCAGTGGGGCTTGAGGGCGGGACTACGGAAGGCAGGGGATGGAAGCAAGAAAAGGCAGGTTCCGTGGGAAAAGCGAATTAAGGGCGTAGGATTTGGAAGCGGGGCTTGGAGGATGTGGGTCTGAAATGAAAGGGGGGACTAAGGGAGTAGGGAAGTGGGGCTCTTAGGCGGTGAGCCTGAGGGGACAGGGGCTCTCCTAAATGAGAGACCAATGGGAGGGAGCTGGGCTCTTGGAAGGCGGGGTCGAAGGGAGCGAGGTACTGGCCTGTGGAGTAAAGGAGCCGCGAGGTGAGTGCGGCGGGGGTCCGGCGGGTGACGTACAACATCTCACCTGTCTTCGGCGTCGCGGCTTCAGCCTTCGTGTCTGGTCGGCTCCCGGAACTGCCCCCGGTGCGCCTGCGGCCACCGGGATCCCCGAAAAGCCCTAGCCGGGCGCTCAGGCCGCTGCCTTGGCAACGGCGTCGGACGCCGCGGTGCCCGCGGGGAGGGGCGGGAAGCGCGTCACGGCGAGGGGACGGTCCCGGAAGTGCGCCAGTCGTACCTTCGCGGCCGCAACTCGCTCGGCCGCCGCCATCTTGCGAGCTCGTCGTACTGACCGAGCGGGGAGGCTGTCTTGAGGCGGCACCGCTCACCGACACCGAGGCGGACTGGCAGCCCTGAGCGTCGCAGTCATGCCGGCCGGACCCGTGCAGGCGGTGCCCCCGCCGCCGCCCGTGCCCACGGAGCCCAAACAGGTACCTCTCCCCCGCCCCTCAGCCTGCAGCCGTTAAAACCTTATTTCTTTTCCTGTTTGCACAGCCCACAGAAGAAGAAGCATCTTCAAAGGAGGATTCTGCACCTTCTAAGCCAGTTGTGGGGATTATTTACCCTCCTCCAGAGGTCAGAAATATTGTTGACAAGACTGCCAGCTTTGTGGCCAGGTAACAGAGCTACTTGGGTGGGTCAGAGGTGGGTGTTTATTCTTGTTGTTTTTTCTTCCTCCAGAAACGGGCCTGAATTTGAAGCTAGGATCCGACAGAACGAGATCAACAACCCCAAGTTCAACTTTCTGAACCCCAATGACCCTTACCATGCCTACTACCGCCACAAGGTCAGCGAGTTCAAGGAAGGGAAGGCTCAGGAGCCGTCCGCCGCCATCCCCAAGGTCATGCAGCAGCAGCAGCAGACCACCCAGCAGCAGCTGCCCCAGAAGGTTTGGAGCCCAGTGCCCCCTTCACTTACGCAGCCTCTCGCCTCATACTCCCTTTGCATCTTAGGTCCAAGCCCAAGTAATCCAAGAGACCATCGTGCCCAAAGAGCCTCCTCCTGAGTTTGAGTTCATTGCTGATCCTCCCTCTATCTCAGCCTTCGACTTGGATGTGGTGAAGCTGACGGCTCAGTTTGTGGCCAGGAATGGGCGCCAGTTTCTGACCCAGCTGATGCAGAAAGAGCAGCGCAACTACCAGTTTGACTTTCTCCGCCCACAGCACAGCCTCTTCAACTACTTCACGAAGCTAGTGGAACAGTACACCAAGGTGCCTGGGCAGGATGGGGCTGGGGTCCTGGGCTGACAGTTGCTTTAACTCTTCTGTATTTCAGATCTTGATTCCACCCAAAGGTTTATTTTCAAAGCTCAAGAAAGAGGCTGAAAACCCCCGAGAAGTTTTGGATCAGGTAAACTGAATAGCATTTCTTGCAACCAGTTAGCGTAGCACCAAGCTGTTTCCCATCTCTGCAGGTGTGTTACCGAGTGGAATGGGCCAAATTCCAGGAACGTGAGAGGAAGAAGGAAGAAGAGGAGAAGGAGAAGGAGCGGGTGGCCTATGCTCAGATCGACTGGCATGATTTTGTGGTGGTGGAAACAGTGGACTTCCAACCCAATGAGCAAGGTAGGTCTGTGAGGAGTGACTCCAGATGGGGAAGGAATACCTTTGCCTCTGGCTCACCCTCTAGGGAACTTCCCTCCCCCCACCACGCCAGAGGAGCTGGGGGCCCGAATCCTCATTCAGGAGCGCTATGAAAAGTTTGGGGAGAGTGAGGAAGTTGAGATGGAGGTCGAGTCTGATGAGGAGGATGACAAACAGGAGAAGGCGGAGGAGCCTCCTTCCCAGCTGGACCAGGACACCCAAGTACAAGATATGGATGAGGTAAGCTGCTGGGCAGGCCTGCAGGATGACCTTCTCTGAGTCCTGCCATTGCTTTGCTTTTCAGGGTTCAGATGATGAAGAAGAAGGGCAGAAAGTGCCCCCACCCCCAGAGACACCCATGCCTCCACCTCTGCCCCCAACTCCAGACCAAGTCATTGTCCGCAAGGATTATGATCCCAAAGGTAGGGAGGGCCTGCTTCCCAACCCTCGGGCTGTGTTCTTACTGAAACATCTGTTTCCTTTTAGCCTCCAAGCCCTTGCCTCCAGCCCCTGCTCCAGATGAGTATCTTGTGTCCCCCATTACTGGGGAGAAGATCCCCGCCAGCAAAATGCAGGAACACATGCGCATTGGACTTCTTGACCCTCGCTGGCTGGAGCAGCGGGATCGCTCCATCCGTGAGAAGCAGAGCGATGATGAGGTGTACGCACCAGGTGAGGTGGGGGTTCCAGGAGAGCCCATGGTACTATCCTCTGCCTCTGTTTTGTGACTGTACAGGTCTGGATATTGAGAGCAGCTTGAAGCAGTTGGCTGAGCGGCGTACTGACATCTTCGGTGTAGAGGAAACAGCCATTGGTAAGAAGATCGGTGAGGAGGAGATCCAGAAGCCAGAGGAAAAGGTGCGGCTAAAGTGGAACCTAGTGCCTTCTCTCAGAAGCATTGTGGCTTTGCTTTCACTTGCAGGTGACCTGGGATGGCCACTCAGGCAGCATGGCCCGGACCCAGCAGGCTGCCCAGGCCAACATCACCCTCCAGGAGCAGATTGAGGCCATTCACAAGGCCAAAGGCCTGGTGCCAGAGGATGACACTAAAGAGAAGATTGGCCCCAGCAAGCCCAATGAAATCCCTCAACAGCCACCGCCACCATCTTCAGCCACCAACATCCCCAGCTCGGCTCCACCCATCACTTCAGTGCCCCGACCACCCACAGTAAGCCAGCATCTACCCTGGAACTGACTTTTTCCTGTAATCTGTGGGTCTCTTTCCTGCACAGATGCCACCTCCAGTTCGTACTACAGTTGTCTCCGCAGTACCCGTCATGCCCCGGCCCCCAATGGCATCTGTGGTCCGGCTGCCCCCAGGCTCAGTGATCGCCCCCATGCCGCCCATCATCCACGCGCCCAGAATCAACGTGGTGCCCATGCCTCCCTCGGCCCCTCCTATTATGGCCCCCCGCCCACCCCCCATGATTGTGCCAACAGGTCAGTATCTCTTGCATCATTTTCCAGGCCATTCTCATGGGGCTGCTTATTCTTGTCTTTGCAGCCTTTGTGCCTGCTCCACCTGTGGCACCTGTCCCAGCTCCAGCCCCAATGCCCCCTGTGCATCCCCCACCTCCCATGGAAGATGAGCCCACCTCCAAAAAACTGAAGACAGAGGACAGCCTCATGCCAGAGGAGGAGTTCCTGCGCAGAAACAAGGTATGTAATCCCAGAATGCTGCTGAAGTTTCTCCTAGGCATAATGACCACCTCCTGTTTTGTAGGGTCCAGTGTCCATCAAAGTCCAGGTGCCCAACATGCAGGATAAGACGGAATGGAAACTGAATGGGCAGGTGCTGGTCTTCACCCTCCCACTCACGGACCAGGTATGGGTACTGCCAGAAACTGGCATCAGGTGAGGAGTTGAATGACCGCTGCTTGATCCCACAGGTCTCTGTCATTAAGGTGAAGATTCATGAAGCCACAGGCATGCCTGCAGGGAAACAGAAGCTACAGTATGAGGTGAGTCAGTTTGTCCACAGACCTGTCCCTTGCCCCATGCTAAGGCACGCTGTCTGTTTTCCAGGGTATCTTCATCAAAGATTCCAACTCACTGGCTTACTACAACATGGCCAATGGCGCAGTCATCCACCTGGCCCTCAAGGAGAGAGGCGGGAGGAAGAAGTAGACAAGAGGAACCTGCTGTCAAGTCCCTGCCATTTTGCCTCTCCTGTCTCCCACCCCCTGCCCCAGACCCAGGAGCCCCCCTGAGGCTTTGCCTTGCCTGCATATTTGTTTCGCTCTTACTCAGTTTGGGAATTCAAATTGTCCTGCAGAGGTTCATTCCCCTGACCCTTTCCCCACATTGGTAAGAGTAGCTGGGTTTTCTAAGCCACTCTCTGGAATCTCTTTGTGTTAGGGTCTCGATTTGAGGACATTCATTTCTTCAGCAGCCCATTAGCAACTGAGAGCCCAGGGATGTCCTACAGGATAGTTTCATAGTGACAGGTGGCACTTGGCTAATAGAATATGGCTGATATTGTCATTAATCATTTTGTACCTTGACATGGGTTGTCTAATAAAACTCGGACCCTTCTTGTGAAATCAGTTAAATAAGACTTGTCTCGGTCACCTGTGCCCTGTCCAGACTCGAGGCAGTGGTAACACTGCACAGTGCTATGTGGCTTCTCTTTGAGGATTTTTGGGTTTTGTAACTAAATTCTTGCTGCCCTCATACTTTTTATGTATTAGAATCATATTCGTATTGCCCTTTTAAAACATTGGGATCCTCCAAAGGCCTGCCCCATGTATTTAACAGTAATACAGGAAGCATGGCAGGCACCATGCAAACCAAGGATGGATGGTGCAGTCCCTGTGTCAGTGGGCGGTGGTTTCCTGCTGGCCTGGAATCACTCATCACCTGATTGATTGGCTCTGTGGTCCTGGGCAGGTGCCTCATAGGTGTGTGGATATGATGACGTTTCTTTAAAATGTATGTATTTAACAAATACTTAATTGTATTAAGGTCATGTACCAAGGATTTGATAAAGTTTAAATAATTTACTCTCTACTTTTATCCATTTTATCCATTTTAACTCATGTAATCCTCATGTGAGTATTCCTGTTTAACACTTGAGTAAACTGAGGCACAGAGAACATAAGTTGCATGCCATAGTCACACACTGTGAAAGTGAAAAGAGAATGTGTGCAAAACACGTCACAGTCCTGGTTTCTGAGTAAAGGCAGGCTGTTATCTTTAGAATCAAGCTATCACAGGGAGATAGGCAATGCTGTGGGTGTTGGAGGAAGGTGAGAGCCTGTTGCTAACAATTTCCTGGTTTTAAAGCTAAGGCTGATTTTATTGGGAAGATCTCACATGTGTGTGGCCCCTGAGAGTTCCCAGTGCCTTTTATTTGCAGTCCTTCCATTTGGACCTCCTAGCTGCCCCATCAGGTCATCTCCAGGGCTCAGAGGGGTGAGACCATTTCCCAAGGTCACAGAACCAGCTCTCTAGTCACCACCCTGCCTCTCCCTCTCACCCAGAGTCAGTACCAGTTTTATGGCTTTATTACAAACTGCTGGGTCCCTCCCATTTTCAACTTGATTGATGGGATGTCATCCCTTATCCTGTCTGACATTTGCCTCTGGCCTGGTTGCTAGAAGTTTGCCCCAGGGGCAAGAGTTGAAATTTGGCTTCCTGAGGTGGGCTTTGTGGTTTGCGTCCCTAAAGTGAGCCCACTACTGGTTGCTTGTCCATGGCCAACACCAGAAATCCCCTGAGCACTACCTGGGTCTCATTCCAAGAAGGAAGAGGGTCAGGAGACCTGGGGAGTCTCATATTCCAAGTTCTTCTTTCTTTCTGGGAGCAGTGGGCAGTTCATGGTGTTAGGGCACTCACCCCCACAGACTGGCAAACCCTGCAGGACTTCCGTGGCTGAGGCTGTGACCGGAGGCCAGGAATGCCGTTGGGTGGATTGTGAGTGAATGGGCCCTTTGAGCTGCCCTCTAGAGAGCAAATCCAGTTTCCTGGAGCTCCTGAATGAATATCTGTACTGGCTCGCTCAGATGCAGAAGCTCCATTGACCATGAGGCCTTGTGAACATCAGTGGCCACAGGCCCAGTGTGCTGCTTGGCACTGCACTAGTTTAGGACCTGCAGCATGTAGGTAGCGTCCTAGTGTTTATAATACAAAGCTGCTCTGCACAGCTTTTCTGATTCTTCTTGCAATCTCCTGAGGATTATCTGCCCCATTTTTAAAACGAGGTGGAATACCCAAGGTCATGTAGCCAGTGAGTGCTCTGGAAAGCCAAAGCAGCTCATCCCTTCCTGGGGACCACACTGCTCTGCTCCACCAGACCACACTATGAAATAGGAATAAGTGCTCCTGTTGCAGGACTGCTGGGAAAACAGGTGGTGTGGGACTTAAGTCACCATAATTTTGAAGACTTGCATGCAGAGGGCTCCAGGAATTGTAGACATTAAGGAATTTCACTTTCAGTTCTACCCACTACTTAAGTACTTGTCATGTACTCTTAGAGGAGGCCAGTAATGATCAGAACCATTTTACTTTAAAATTAATAATATTGTATTAGAGAATATATTAAATGGTTATATTGGGTTATGTTAGGATATATACTTGAATGGAAATACATGTACTATTAGCAATCATATTTCATTTATCCCTGTAATTAGACAAGAAAGCATAATATAGCTCTACTCATGGGTACACATACCAGTGTATAAGATTTTTAGAAGTTTACTTTTTAAAAATAAAAGCAAAATGTAAGATCTTAAGAGTTATGATCATTAACTCTACCAGATATGGA